AATAAAGTCTGCTTTTGTTTGATGGTTATAATGAATTAATATATTTATTTAAACAAAGTAAAATTTGGAGGGGGGTGGAGAAATCATCCACAATTTCACTACTTAAAATAGCTATTTCAGTTGTAAATAACAAGCTCTATTTTCTCTCCATATTGTGTCTTATTCTGGGATAGTGAACAAGGCCTTAAATCTTTGCCTGGACTGTTTTTCTGGAGTGGCCCTGCAGCCACCTTCCCTTGAAGAGTTCAGGAGAGAGATGCACAGGAGACAAGATCAAATGCAAGGTTGCTTTAAGAGATGTGGCTAGTCCCTTCCCCAGTGGTGAATTGGGCTTAGAGAATTGGGTTCTGAAGGAACAACAGGAGGAAGTCTTTGAGTAGCCCAGCCCGAGTGCTCTCCTTTCCCCTAAACCTTATCATGACCTTATCAACTCAGGAAGGAGTGTGGAGGGTACAATGATGCCTCTCCCCAAGATGAGTAAGTCATGACCCTTTCTTCCCTCAGCAGCCATGTGGAATAAAGAGTTTCTTCAAAATTATCTAAGTTAGCCAGTTCAGCCCTCCACTAGAGCTGAGTAGGAGAATAGAGGTGACAGCATTGGTCAGTTCCACCCTCCAGCCTCATGCAAGGAAGTAGGGGAGATCCTAAATGAAATAATTTCAAGAAAGCAGAAGGAGGTTCTACTGTGTGGTTTTGTAAAGTATCCTTGTCCATAACCCCTCTGTAAACCAACCTTATAACATACAGAAGGCAGTGTCAAGAGGAAGCAGAGAAGAACAGGTCCCTTCCCCCAGCCAACTCACATGAATATGTTTTTAGGTAGTTTTATTCAATTTGTATACTATTGTGTTTTTGTTTTATTTGCTGTTACTTTCCTGTTTTCCGTGTTACAGTTAAATTAATATAAACATTTGTTTGTACTCTGTTTTATTATTTCACTTTGCATACCATTATGCATTCTTTCAGCCTTTTCCACTTAAAGTTATATGTTTTAGTTTTCCTTTTTTTTTTTTTTTTTTTTTTGTTGCTGCTGTTGTTGTTACCCCAGGTGCACAGAATTGAGCTGATTATATCCTTCGGTTTGTGGCCTTGTGCTATTATCATTCTGGGCAAGAGCCCTAGCTGGTTTTATTTTATTATCAGTCTCCAATCCTTGCTTCAATCCCTTGTAGACCTTCATTTTAATGTATTTAATGTGTGTTTATCAAACTCATTCTCCATATATATCTATATTTAGCTGTATATGTGGCATTCAAAAAAGAATGTATAGTTGTGTATGTGTGAATGTGTTCTATATAGCATAAACATTTTTGTATCATAAACCTTATTATGTTTCTTACTACTTTCATTCAATGTTAGCTCTTGGGCAGCTTTCTATGGTGCTATAGAGACATGCGTCTCTTAATGATGGGCATATGTCCTGAGAGATGCATCCTTAGGTGATTTAATCATCATGTGAGCATCATAGAGTATACTTACACAAGCCTAGATGGTATGTGATATAGCCTATTGCTCCTAGGCTACAAACATTTACAGTATGTTGCTGTGCTGAATACTGTAGGTGATTGTAACATAATGGTATTTGTGTATCTAAACATACCTGAACATGGAAACGATAATGCATTGCGCTATGATGTTATGAAGACTACCATGTCGCTAGGCAATAGGAATTTTTCAGCTTCATTACAGTCTCATAGGACTACTATCTATATGTCGTCCATTGTGGATTAAAACGTTTTTATGCAGTGCATGAACGTCTTTAAATCTAGTTCATTTCTTCCAATTGCTGGCCACTTTGCCATCGTTTATGTGTAGTCATGTGCCACATGGTGGCATTTTGATCAGTGATGGACAGCATATACAGCTGTGGTCCCATAAGATTATAAAACTGATGCCTACTGTACCTTTTCTATGGTTAGATGTGTTTAGATATACAAATACTTACCACTGTGTTACAATTGCCTACAGTATTCAGTACAGTAACATGCTGTACAGGTTTGTAGCCTAGGAGCAATAGGCTATGCCATATAGCCTAGCGTGTGGTAGGCTTTACCATGTAGATTTGTATAAGTACACTCTGTGATGTTTGCACAGTGACACAATCACCTAACGACACACTTCTCAGAATATATCCTCATCATTAAGTGAAGCATGACTGTATATGAATTGTTACTTATCCAGTCTCCCAGCTGTGGACATCTAAGTTGCCTCTAACTCCTTTCATTCCAAACAACATTTCAATAAATCGCACATATATGTTTCCTTTGAACCTGTTAGGAATTTTCTCAGGGGAATATTTCCAGGAGTACAGGATTGCTCAGTGGTAAGTCACATACATTTGTAAATCTACTGACTACTGTTGTCACACTTTCTCCTGAATGAGTGCACCAATTCACACCAGTTCAATGTGCAATACAGAAGGGATTCTACTTTCCACAGTTTTATCAGCACGTAGCATCATCCAATCTAATTATCCATAGAACATTACCTTAATGTTGCTTTTATTTGTGTTTCACTGATAAGTATTGAAGCTGAGGATCACTTTATCTGTTTAGAGACATTCAGATTCTGCATTCTGAGTCTATTCATAAACTTTGACTATTTTCTATTGAGTTTCCTGCTTTTTTATTCAATAATTTGAGGAAACTCATAATATATTTGGGATAATAATGCTTTGTCAATTTTACATGTTGTACATATCCCCTCCAAGTTTATGGGGCTTGTTTTGTTTTTATTGTAAATACAAATTGAACATTGTATATGTAATCACCATGTTTAAGAACATGATAATCCCATTATGTTGATAGGCTATAATATGCCAAATCATCCCTACCTCTTTTTTTACTTGATTTTTAAGTTGAGTCTGGTTTTATATTTATATTAAATTATTTGTATTAGAAGTTATCATTGCAATATTTCTCCTGTTGCTTGTCAATTTTTCTTTTATATTTTTGTCTGTTTTTTGAGACAGGATCTCACTCTGTCACCCAGGCTGGAGTGCAGTGATGCCAGCCTCCTCCACCCCCATCCATCCACCCACCTTATGCGGGGATAAATGAGTAGCTGGGACCACAGGTACACACCACCAGGCCCAGCTATTATTTTGTATTTTTAGTAGAGACCTGGGTCTCGCCATGTTGCTCAGAATGGTTTGGAACCCCTGGGCTCAAGAGATCCACTCACCTTGGCCTCACAACGTATTGGGATTACAGGCGTGAGCAATAGCACCCAGCCTTCTTTTATATTTTCTAAAGACAAATGCTAAGCCTGCATTACTTGATCAAATCACACGACCATTTTAAATGAATCTTAGTATGCACTGCCATATTGCTTACCCAAGGAGTGTATATGCTTTTATCACTAGCAACAAAAATGGTCAGTTTAGTCATAACCTTGAAAAATTATGTAGTTTTTATCCCATTGATAGTTTAGTAACTAATAAATAATATAACATACTATAATTTATGCTTCTTATATAAAATTTGATAGCCTTCATTTCATTTATCAAGGACCTTTGTATCTTTTATAAATTTTAATGAATTAATAAGCAATATTAATAGATGCTTACTCTGTCAAGCACTTGGCTGAATTCTTTATCAGTAATACTTAAATGATACTACAATATAGACTCTATTATTGCTTCCTATTGTATAAATGGAGAAACTCAGTCAACAGTATTAACCTCTTATTTCTCCCAAATCTTATTTTATATATAGTTAGTATCACAGAATTTAGCCCTGACCTCTGCTTGAAACACGTTTGCTTTATCTCTCTTGCTTTAAGCTATTTGAGACTAGTGAGCAAAAATGGTCCTCTTATTTCATGCCATCAACAGTACCAGGTACTTCAATTGTCACTTAATAAGTATTATTTTATTAATTTCTATCAAGTTTTCTACTTATAAATCCATAATAGATCATCATACCTTGTATTGTCTTCTTATTTTCCTTCTTTCTCTTCTTTTTTATGTGTCTTTATTTGTCTCTTTAATGTATTTTCTCTTTCTCTCAAAGAAAATTTAACTTATCTCTGAATATAAGCAGGAGATGGTAAAAGGAAAGATAAATTATTGGCTATATTTGACATTCATAAGAGGCCATACCTTTAGCCTTATTTTGAAATGAGGTTATACACATTTCCCCAACAATACACTGACAGGCTTGAAAACAGAATACATTCAGCATTCACTTTAATTTTTAATTGTGAACACTGAAACTATGCCTTAGCTTATCTGATGAACCATAGGAATTTCTTCATTTGGGGAATTCCGTCCCCAAACCTGTAAGTAACCCTGGCTTCTCTGAAACTCTATGACACCTTAGTAAAAAGTTATTTTCAATGCTTACATTTACAAAATACACCTGACAGTATGTTTATGAAGTCTCAGCACCACAAACTTTCTTCTCCCTCGGCATCTAGGTCTTCCCGTCATCAGCTCCTGTGTGGCTCTGCGTATCTTACCACAATATAGAGTCACATTCTTCTCTCCTTAGATGGACATAGAAAGATATACTTGGGGGTGAAAATATGGCCAGAAGATGGCTACGAAAAGAAATGCAGAAAAAAGATTGTGCAGTGGTTACGTCTACTAGTGCCTGCTTTCATCCTAGGGCCCATAGCTACTAGGCCTTCGGTTGGGTTTTTGTTTGTTTGTTTTAACAGTTGTTATTCAGAATGGACTTTCTTTGGAATGTGAGACTAAGGTGTGCGCCTAACGTCATCATATTTTTTCTTTAGTAGTTTCTGCTCAGTATCGCAATAAATTCTTCCAGGCTGAATCTTTCTTCATTTTCTTGCAATACTGACAGAGATGGGTATTTTTACACCTCAGTGTCTTTTTGACCCACCTTTTAGCAGTCATAAATTACAAGATGCTTAGAATATGAGACAGAAGAAGTAAGTTCCTAGACCAACCAGTTTGAGAATGAGTCTGTACGTTTAACAGTGTCTGAGTGATTTTGCGGTAAATCAATCAGGGACATTAGAATAAATTACTTTCACTCCCATCACTGGTGTGGAATCAAGTCAAATCCAGCATGACCAAGTTAGGTAACAAAGGCAGATGGACCAAATAAGAGAACCTGAAATTTGTCAAGGAACCTCACATATATTTTCTTCTGACTTTTTGGTTTGCCACTCTGTCATTACCTAAAGAAGGCAAAAGAAAGGTAAGCGTAGGATATAAAGCTTTTGGTGTTTAGAGCAAATGAATGTGTTAAACCCGGAGTTTAAGCTAACAGATTCTTATAACGGTAATGAATATTTTAAGAGCCATTTTTCATCAAGCATTTTCCAGATAAGCTGTTACAATCAAAGTTGCTGTTATTATGTGCTGCCATCCGGTGTCCATTTTGTAGAATGCCAAGCTGATGGCTTTGTTGAGTTTTTGTTTTTGTTTTTGTTTTGGGGGTGTTTTGTTGTTGTTGTTGTTGTTTGGGCTTTGATTTTGTTTTTGTACTTCTATTTGTCTGCTAGTTTTTTTTGCATTTTTCCAACTTCACAATTCAGGATTTGCTTTAGGGAAGTTTTATGAAGTGTTTCACTTGGATAAAATGTCCCACCAATTGCATAAATGGTACATAAATGCCCTCATAGAAATTTAGTTCTCCCTACTTCCCAATTGTAGTTAGCACCCCTTTTCCCCTTAGATGTAATTTGTTTTGTATGTCAAAAGATAAGATAAATACCTGCATTTCTTTTTTTGTTTTGTTCTGTTTTGAGACTGAGTCTCGCTCTGTCACCCAGGCTGGAGTGCAGTGGCGCGAACTTGGCTCACTGCAGCCTCTGCCTCTCTAGTTCAATTGATTCTCCTGCCTCAGCCTCCCAAGTAGCTGGGATTACAGACACCCACCACCATGCCCATCTAATTTTCTGTTTTTAGTATACTGGGTTTCGCCATGTTGACCAAGTTGGTCTCAAACTCCTGACCTCAAGTGATCAACCTGCCTCAGCCTCCCAAAGTGCTGGGATTATAGGTGTGAGCCACCGCACCTGGCCCAACACTTGGCATTTCTTGCCCTAGGATTTGTCTCCTGCATGGAATCACTAGGATCAAACCCTTACCTGATTGTTACCTGTAAATTCCTGTGGAAACTGATGGCTGTCTCCCTTACTCTTGGCACTTTGGACTGTCTTACTAAAGTTAGATATTTCCTGAACTGTGTGTCTTAGTTACCCCTTTAGTCTATCCAACACCTTAATTTTTGTCTCTCTGTGGAAAAAATAGAAAACTATTCTCTCAAAGTTATGATGAAATGTGGAGGCACTGATTGGTCAGTGGGTGAATTTGCCTGCTGACCATCATGATAGGGGTGGAAGACAGGGATAAAGGGCTCGCAGTTCAGCATTGCAGGATGGCCCAGGTCAGGCTAAGACATGGCTTTGCTCCAAAGAGAAAGAGATTCTAGTACTTCCCTGACAAGTGTTCCTTATCTCCCCCTCTTAGCTCCTCTCATGAGGCTCTCAACTGGCATGCTCAGAGTGACTACAGAGAGAGCTGCATGCCACCTGCTGAGAGACCATGGAGACACTGGAGTGAGCAGGGGCCTGAATCCCATCTCTATGGCTTGTTTTCCCTTGGTTAGGATGCAACCTTACTGGGCTTCAGTTTTCTCTTCTGTAATATGGGAGTATCCTAGGCTCATTCAGAAGACTTGGTTTCCATGTTTATTGTCCATCTTCTTGTAGTTAGAAGTACAGTTTTTGAGGAATGTCTTATTTTCCATCTCTTTTCAGCCCTTAGAATTGTGTTTGGCACGTGGTAAATGTTTAATGGAGACATGTGACCAGCTTAGTAATTAAATCACATAGTGCATATAAAATGCCAGGTGGCATACCTGGAACAGAGCAGAAGCCAGTGCAAGCTCAGCGTGGGAAGCCCTCTGGAGAAAGCTCAGGTATTGGACACTAGAAGCATAAATTAGGAAAAGCTTTCTTTCCCTTTTATTTTTTTGTCCTAAGGAAAAACTGGTCTACTTCCTGGATTGTTCTTTCTAGTCGAAGAATTGAATTTTACAAAGAATCCAAGCAACAGGCTCTGTCCAATATGGTAAGTAATTCTCTGTTTCTATTGTTAAATATCTCTTATTCTTACTTCATTTTTGTGATTACAGAAAACTGGGCACAAACCAGAAAGTGTGGATTTGTGTGGAGCACACATTGAATGGGCCAAGGAAAAATCGAGCAGAAAGAATGTCTTTCAGGTAAGAATGTTACATATATTCAATTTATTCCTTCTATTTCTTTTTCTTTTTTTTTTTTTTGCAGATCACAACAGTATCAGGAAATGAGTTCCTTCTACAGTCAGATATTGACTTCATCATATTGGATTGGTTCCACGCTATCAAAAATGCAATTGACAGATTGGTATGTATTTGTTTTGGCTGTTACCTTTATTAAATTATTCAGTCTAATTATTTGCTGTTTCCAGCCAAAGGATTCAAGTTGTCCATCAAGAAACCTGGAATTATTCAAAATCCAAAGATCCTCTAGCACTGAATTGCTAAGTCACTACGACAGTGATATAAAAGAACAGAAACCAGAGCACAGAAAATCTTTAAGTGAGTATTTTCTTTGACTTGCTCATTTTAAGACCAAAAGCCTCTGATTTTTTTAAATCTTCAGTGTTCAGACTGCATCACAGTGCTTCCGATACAAGCGACAAAAATCGAGTTAAAAGCAGATTAAAGAAGTTTATTACCCGAAGACCTTCCCTGAAAACTCTGCAAGAAAAAGGACTTATTAAAGGTACAGGTCATTTTATACTTGTACTATAACTGTTTAATGAAGCTCATCTTTGTTTCTTTTGCAGATCAAATTTTTGGCTCTCATCTGCACAAAGTGTGTGAACGTGAAAATTCCACAGTTCCGTGGTTTGTAAAGCAATGCATTGAAGCTGTTGAGAAAAGAGGTGGGTGACTGAATGTGCAGCAGTTCCCCCCATGCTAATATAAAATATGCCCTTTTGTCTTCAGGTCTAGATGTTGATGGAATATATCGAGTTAGTGGCAATCTGGCAACAATACAGAAGTTAAGATTTATTGTCAACCAAGGTAAGTGATTTCCACTTCAGAGATTTTTTCAACAGTTGTTCCATTTCTCCTCGTGTTTTCCCAGAAGAGAAGCTGAATTTGGACGACAGCCAGTGGGAGGACATCCACGTTGTCACCGGAGCACTGAAGATGTTTTTCCGGGAGCTGCCTGAGCCGCTCTTCCCTTACAGTTTCTTTGAGCAGTTTGTGGAAGCGATCAGTAAGTACCTCACAGAAAAGGGCAGGTGGTAGTCCCTAACCTTCCTTTTTATTTTTTTTTCCAGAAAAGCAAGACAACAACACAAGAATTGAAGCTGTAAAATCTCTTGTACAAAAACTCCCTCCGCCAAATCGTGACACCATGAAAGTCCTCTTTGGACATCTAACTAAGTAAGTTGTAAGGATTTCTGGATGTGTCATTTGTGAAATTATTTTTTTTTCTCTCTCTCCACAGGATAGTGGCCAAAGCCTCCAAGAACCTCATGTCCACGCAAAGCTTGGGGATTGTATTTGGACCTACCCTTCTGCGAGCTGAAAATGAAACAGGAAACATGGCGATCCACATGGTCTACCAGAACCAGATAGCTGAGCTCATGCTGAGTGAGTACAGTAAGATCTTCGGCTCAGAGGAAGACTGACAGACAAGACAAGCTACTGAATACGTTCACATCTGTCTTGATGCCTAATATTTTTACATTTCTGTAAACATATTTCTGAAATATTTTTTGCCTTTCAAGCGACAGATGCCTCATTTTGTGAAAACTTAATGATGATTTTGTGTTTAAGTTCCAAACATTTGAATAAAATAATTGACAATATTTGCCTCTATGTGTTCTACATTAACCCCTTT